CTGGGCTGGACACGGTTGTGGATCCAGAGAAGAGGCCTAGTCTCCAATAAATCTTAGGAATTTTGCAGGAATATGAAAACTGCCCATTTTTGAGAGGGATTGAGGGATCTTTCAGTGAGCTTCCTAAGGCCCCTCAGGACAGTAGTCAGTTACCCTGACAGGGTATGTGCTGGAACTAGGATGGGGTCTCATGCAGCCCGGCCTCCTTTTGACTATTGTCAGGAAGACCCCTGGGCTGAGAAGACATAGCCCTGGGCCCTTACTCTCCAGGGACATGGTGGAGTTCCAGATATCCTGGCCTGGCCTGGCAGGTGGCCCTCTGGGGCAGTGACCTTCAAGAACTGAAGAGTAGGGTGGAGGCAGGGGAGGGCTGTACCACAGGCGTTTCGAGAAACGCACATCCTTCCCAGAGCTGATTCGCCCTCCTGTGTACCTCCGGCCTGTGGAAGCCAGCCCTATTCCCTAATACCTTCGTTTTCCTCAGTGGACCCCTTCAGTCTCCAACCCCAGGGTTAGAGGGGGTTCGGACGAGCAGAGGATTAGATTCCGGTGGGTTAGGGGTCTGGAGTCCCCTCTCCTGGAAGTCTCTCCGCTTGCTCCTGTGGAGACCTAAGGGGTCCCGCACCCGACAGAGAGGGGTGGCCGGCGGGATTTTTCACTTGTGTCCTTCCCCTGCGGGGAAGGGGGCGAGAGCCCCTAACACAAGCCTGAGTCTTGGGGGACAGAGACACAGGCACACCCCGCCGTAGGGGTCGGCGGCCGCCACTGGCTCGTGGAGCGTGGGTGCCGCGCCGGCGCCACAGCTCGCGTGGGCCTCCCTGCCCCCAGGTGCGAGTCCCTCCGCGACTCTCGCAGGCCGCGCCCCCTCCCCGCCCACCTTCTGCAGGGGCGGGCCTTCGGGGGCCCTCGCTCTCCCATTGGCTCTAGTCCCTGCGCTTTCTTGCCCCAAGCGGCGCTCCCATTGGCCCCGCGTGGGGCTCACGTGACGGGGAAGACGAGGGGGTGGTGGCGGCGGGGCGGGGGGAAGCGCACAGCGAAAACAAAGATGGCGGCCGTGCCGGGGTCGGTGGCCGCGGCGGCTGTGGGGCTACGCGCGGGCCGGGCCCACTGAGGCGGCGGCGCAGGGAGCGGGGCTGCGGGTTCGCGGCGGCGGCGGCAGGAGAGCGGCGGGAGCGCGCGGCGCCCCTAACTTCTAGTCGGGGGAGCGCGCCGGCATCCGCCCGCCGGGCCGGCCGGCCGCTATGTCCGGCGCCGAGGAGGCCGGCGGGGGCGGCCCGGCCGCGGGGCCCGCGGGCTCCGTGCCGGCCGGGGTCGGGGTCGGGGTCGGAGCCGGGCCCGGGGCGGCCGCCGGGCAGGCGGCGGCGGCGGCTCTGGGCGAGGCGGCGGGGCCTGGGCTCCCGGACGAGGCGGGCTTGGCGGGCGCCCGGCAGCTACAGCTGCAGGAGGCGGCCGGCGACCCCGACGCGCCGCCCAAGAAGCGGCTGCGGGCAGCCGAGGCGGCCGAGGCGGCGGCGGCGGCGGCGGCGGCCGGCAGCGGGAAACTGGAGGAGCGGCTCTACTCGGTGCTGTGCTGCACCGTGTGCCTGGACCTGCCCAAGGCCTCCGTGTACCAGGTAGGGCCGCCGGCCGACCCCGACCCGGCCCATGTGAGCTTCGTCTCCCTTTCCTTCTTCGCAGTGTACTAATGGTCACTTGATGTGCGCTGGCTGTTTTATCCACCTACTAGCAGATGCCCGGCTGAAGGAGGAGCAGGCCACGTGCCCCAATTGTCGTTGTGAGATCAGTAAGAGCCTCTGCTGCCGGAACCTGGCCGTGGAGAAAGCCGTGAGCGAGCTGCCTTCAGAGTGTGGCTTCTGCCTGCGCCAGTTTCCCCGCTCCCTCCTGGAGAGGCACCAGAAAGAGGAATGCCAGGACAGGTAACTGAGGGTCAGGGGCTTAGCCTTACAGGCAGTCTGTGAGTGATGTACCTGCCTCCCCCAGGGTAACCCAGTGCAAGTACAAACGCATCGGCTGCCCATGGCACGGCCCCTTCCATGAGCTGACGGTGCACGAGGCTGCGTGCGCCCACCCGACCAAGACAGGCAGTGAGCTGATGGAGATCCTGGATGGGATGGACCAGAGCCACCGCAAGGAGATGCAGCTGTACAACAGCATCTTCAGCCTGCTCAGCTTCGAGAAGATTGGCTACACAGGTGAGGCGCCCCGCCGCCTGCTGCATGCCACACAGGTGTGGGTTGGGGGGCTGGCAGCCAGGAGTCTGGGGGCAGCAGGCTCTGGGCACTGGGCACTGACAGCGCCGGACAGCCGGGCTCTGGACAAGCTCCCGGTGGACAGGTGGACACCTCGGTCGAGAAGACAGGCCGGAGACTGAGTGGAAGGAGGGGCCGAGGCAGACCCCAGGTGCACACCTGTGTGGCTCTCACAGCAGCCCCGCCCACCTGTCCTCGCCACCCTGGCTTCACCATCCCTGCAAGGTGGCATCTCACTGTGGGGCTCCAGAGCCTCAAGACAGTCAGGGTCTAACCAGAAAGTGGGCAGGTCTCAGGGGGCCTGGGAGCTAGGGGCCTGCCCCTCGGACCCTGGGGCAAGAAGAGCACCCTGCCGAGTGAGGTCCTACCTGCAGGCAGTCACTGCCCCGGCCATGGGCCTCTCAAGGCTGGCACGAAGCCATTCAGGGAGAGGGCTCCACAACAAGCTGAGGGTGCCCGACTCAAACTGTAGAACCGGGAGTGGACACCCACAGACGCCCAGGCTGGATGCGTGCGCAGGCACACTGGATCTCGTGGCTCTCTGGGCCGCTGCCACCGCCTTTGAACGTGTCGGGGAGCAGGAGCCAGGCCAGAGCCTGGCCCAGAGGACAGCGAGAAGCACCTGTTGATGCTGGGGCCACTGGAGGAAGCTCCATCCCTCTACTCTCAGCCCACACCAGGCGGCCAGCTCAGAGCACCAGGCGTGGCGCAAGCAGGGTGGTCGTGGGCAGCCAGTCCCGCCCTGCTGCCTGGACTGTGCCCAGCGGGATGTGGGCCCGAGCAGGCCAGAGAGGCCGAGGGCCTGGGGTCTCTGCGGCAGCCACAGCCCGTGGTGAGTAGCAGCCTTAGCTGTCCTGGAGATACCGGGGCCTCGTGGAGTCTAGGCAGGCTGGGGCACTGTGGCTGTGGCCGTGGCCAGGTGAGAAGCCCCATTCGCGCAGGAAAGACTGGCCACCTGGGAACCCACGCCTCCACGGAGGGACTTGCCGGCCACAGGCTGTGGGCTGCCCAAGAGGACTGTGCAGGCAGGGCTGCCTGCTGATTGGCAGCTCCGGATCAGGCCCGGTGCCTGCAGACCTGGTGCTCCCCTCGGGCAGGGCTGGGTGCCGCAGCCGCCTGCTGGCTTTTCTGGCAGCTCCTCTGTATCAGAACCAATAAAGTGCACTTGTTCTCGGAACCGCATCCTGTCTGTGTGTCTGCTTACCCCGC